ACAGCCAATATGCCATGGTGGTGTGTATATACACACACACACACACACACACACATATACACACATATATACACATATATATACACACATATATATGCACACATATATATACACACATATATACACACATATATACACACATATATACACACATATATACACACATATATATACACATATATACACATATATACACACATATATATACACACACATATATACACATATATACACATATATACACATATATATACACACATATATACACACATATATATACACACATATACACACATATATACACATATATACACACATATACACATATACATATATACACACATATATACACACATATATACACATATATACACATATATACACACATATATACACACATATATATACACATATATATACATATATATACACACATATATATATTTTGAGACTGAGTTTCGCTTTGTTGCACAGGCTAGAGTGCAGTGGCGCGATCTTGGCTCACTGCAACCCCCACCTCCCGGGCTCAAGTGATTCTCCTGCCTCAGCCTCCCGAGTAGCTGGGACTACAGGCGCATGCCTCCACGCCCGGCTAATTTTTTGCATTTTTAGTAGAGACGGGGTTTCATCGTGTTAGCCAGCATGGTCTCGATCTCTTGACCTCGTGATCTGCCCGCCTCGGCCTCCCAAAGTGCTGAGATTACAGGCGTGAGCCACCGCGCCCGGCCCTTGGTGGTATATTTTTAACTCCTTCAGTTTTTAAACTATAAGCCCATTCTTGAGTGAAGGCGAAAGTAAACCCATCATGGCCCTGCAGTGTGATGTGTGTGCAGAGGTCGAGTGTGTGCGACTCCTGGATGCTGGGCGCGCAGGGCATGGGTGAGGCGGGAAGAGGCGGTGCCGGGGGCGCGGGCGTCCTGCAGTCGCCGGGCTCGGGACCGGGGCCGGGCGCTCTGCGAGGCTCTCATTAGCCGGCGGCGCGGGGAGGGGCCGGGTGACCTCACGCCGGCCCGGCCACCGCGGCCATTAGACCCGGTCCAATTGCTGGGGCTGCAGCGCTGCCTCCGAGACCGCGAGGTGGGTGGATCGGGTCTTCCTGGAAGGGTGCGATAAGGCCGGGCGAGGTGCCTGGGATGCTTCTCCCCTTCCGCGAGGAAGAGATCTAATTGGGTAGGGCGGGTGTAGACTAGCCTGCCGAGCCGCCCGCTGGCACCTGCAGCCTCCTGGGCGCCCGCCGGGCCCCGGCGAGAAAGTTGTTAAAGGGAGCGAGGTGGTTGTTCCTGGGGTCCGAGGCGCGCCTCTCACGCCCTGCCCAACAGAAGCCGCAGTCCCGTGGGGTCTGGAGACGCAGTTTCCTGTTAATGACAATAAATCCCTGCTCCCCCTGCCTCAGACATCTACGCAGCGAAATCGAGCCTGGCCTTGAGGGTCCACACCGCGAGGGAAGATGCGTGCGCCCATTGTAAGTGCGGGGCGAGGCGGGGCTGGGCGGGGTCCCTCTAACAGCCCTGTTCTTGGTTTTGCAGCCAGAGCCTAAGCCTGGAGACCTGATTGAGATTTTTCGCCCTTTCTACAGACACTGGGCCATCTATGTTGGCGATGGATATGTGGTTCATCTGGCCCCTCCAAGTAAGAACACATGGGACCTCCACTGTGATGGGAATCCCTCTGTTTCCTCTTTGTGGATCTGCAGGTGAGGTCGCAGGAGCTGGTGCAGCCAGTGTCATGTCCGCCCTGACTGACAAGGCCATCGTGAAGAAGGAATTGCTGTATGATGTGGCCGGGAGTGACAAGTACCAGGTCAACAACAAACATGATGACAAGTACTCGCCGCTGCCCTGCAGCAAAATCATCCAGCGGGCGGAGGAGCTGGTGGGGCAGGAGGTGCTCTACAAGCTGACCAGTGAGAACTGCGAGCACTTTGTGAATGAGCTGCGCTATGGAGTCGCCCGCAGTGACCAGGTGCGTCCTCTGCCTGTGTCGCCTTCCCCAGGCAGAGTGTGACCCACCCTCTTCTTTGTTGCAGGTCAGAGATGTCATCATCGCTGCAAGCGTTGCAGGAATGGGCTTGGCAGCCATGAGCCTTATTGGAGTCATGTTCTCAAGAAACAAGCGACAAAAGCAATAACTGAAAAAGACTGTCCTGTCAGCGATGACTTTATACATCAAGGGGGTCTTGTTTTGCTAGAGAGTTTGGGGTTTGGTTTGTGGATTTCATTGTGATTTATAATAAGGCTTATTTTCACAGAATAAAATAAAGCAAAACGAGGGAGGATTTTATTGGGGGAAGTGCAGCAAGAACTGCCTGGTGTGAAGTCTGTTCAGGGAACAGCCGGGCTGTCTTCCTGGTCAGGGATTGTCTTTCACTTTCTTTTTGCGTGCTGTGTTCTTTGCATTGCAGGAGGCAGAGTCCAGCTCCAGTTATCTCAAGTAGAGGGCGTTTCTGGTCGTCAGGATACATGCGGGGCGGAAGGGAGACAGAAAGACATAATACACAAGAACAGAAAGCAGCAGACAGCCAGGACCCTTGGCCCGGAACTAGATCTAGGATGGCCTCTGAGACTCAGCAGCTGGAGTCTGTAGATGTTCAGCTGAGTTGAAAAAAAAAAAGTCCTCGGCTATAAGGAAATTTAGTATAGATGC